TCTCTCATCTAGATTACTACAAGCAGGCCGGGCACGGTGGCTCACGCCTGTGATCCCAGCACTTTGGGAGGCCGAGGCGGGTGGATCACAAGCTCAGGAGTTCGAGGCCAGTCTGGCCAACATGGTGAAACCCGTCTCTACTAAAACTACAAGCAATTAGCAAGGCGTGGTGGTGCACGCCCATAATCCCAGCTAGTCGGGAGGCTGAGGCAGGAGAATCCCTTGAACCCCGGAGGTGGAGGCTGCAGTGAGCCGAGATCGCGCCACTGCACTCCAGCCTGGGCGACAGAGCAAGACTCTGTTTCAAAAAAAAAAAAAAATTACTGCAAAGGACCGTCCCAGACTTTTATTTAATGCCACCCGGTGGAGCTGCCCCAGACCCTCCTCTGGAGTACTCCTATACTACATACGTCTAGAACTGGGGAAGCTCACGCGACCACCGTTACCTGCTTGCTTGCTTACTTATGGGCCTGTGACCCCTTTTCTAGAAAGTGAGCACGTGGAGAGGCAGGGACGATTGTTCATTCACCTCAATATTCCCACTGCATGATACAGAGCCCGGCTCGCTGGAACATTTGCTGAAGGACACCTTTTCTACGGATCCCCTCTGGACCCTCGAGCCTGGGCCCTCCTGTGCCTCCAGCCGGGGCTGTGCTCCTGGGTCGCCCGCCCTTCCCTTCCTCGGCTCCGCCGGCCCCCTCAGGACCCCAGTCCCCTCAGACATTGCCCCTAGACGCCAGGCTCCTCAGCCGACCCAAGCCTTGCCTCATCCGCCCCTTCCAAGGTTGCCGCAAAGGCCACTCCGCTCCCGCACTCACTTGTCCTCGTTGTCTGACATGACACCCTCGCCTCAGCGACCCCGCTGCGCCCCGGTCCCGCGCGGAGACCCGCAAACAGCGACACTACGACTCGCGCGGCTCCTAGCTTATCTTGCGCCTGCGCCGTAACCCAGAGGAAATCACTTCCGGGAGGCAGGACAGAGCGGGGAAAGTGCGCATGCGCTGACTGGTGTGTGCGCGTTTCTATAGTAGCGAGAGGCGCTAGCTGCCAGCTCCAGCAGCCCAGATCGCGCAGTATTTCTGCGTGGCACCGGTGCGGATGCGGCTGTAAAGCAGTGGTCACCGCCTCCGGGAGCCCACTTCTATGTGGAGAGGGGAGCACCCAGAGAGGGTCTTAGGGTGAAATTTCAATTTTGGCATATCACTCAGTGGGGGGTGTGTCATTGCGTCTTTCCCTCCTCAGAGTCCTCCCATGGCTTCACAGAAGCAGATGGAGGTAGTGACCAAAGGAACTGGGTTCCGGCGCCGCCCCAAGACCATCACTTACACCCCGGGGACCTGCGAGCTGCTCAGAGGTCAGTCCGTTAAAGCAGCGATCCCAGCCTTTCAAGAGGCCTCATAGAATGCTTTGTCGTGCAGTGATGATGAAGGAATCCAAACTGACGAACATCCAGCAGCGCCACATCATGGACATCATGAAAAGTAAGGGGCAGTCCACAGAGGCTTCCTGGACAGGGTCCTCCCACCCCAACTCTTCGTTCCCCAGGAGGAGATGCTTTGCCCCTACAGTGCAGCCCAACATCCAGCCAGAGAGTCTTACCTTCCAAGCAAATAGCCTCGCCCATCTACCTGCCTCCCATCCTCGCAGCCCGTCCCCACCTCCGGCCTGCCAACATGTGTCAAGCCAATGGGGCCTACAGCCGGGAGCAGTTCAAGCCTCAAGCCACCAGTAAGTGAGGGTCTCAGCTAGGGCCTTTCTCCCCTAACTAGGCCATTTCTTTTTGGCCCTACAGGGGATTTGGAGAAGGAGAAACAAAGACTCCAAAATATCTTTGCCACAGGGAAGGACATGGAGGAACGGAAAAGAAAGGCCCCTCCTGCACGACAGAAGGCTCCAGCCCCTGAGCTAGACCGATTTGAAGAGCGTAAGACTCCGACGGACCAGTCATGCTGGGGGATGGGAACCTGACAGCCCTCTCCTCTGTCCAGTGGTGAAGGAAATCCAGGAGAGGAAAGAATTCCTGGCTGACATGGAGGCCCTGGGACAGGGCAAACAGTACCGAGGAATCATCCTTGCTGAAATCTCCCAGGTAGGAGAAACAACCAGGAAAGTGGGGAGGGGGATACACCTGCTTTCCCTGATGCCCTTTGCAGAAACTCCGGGAAATGGAAGACATTGACCACAGAAGGAGTGAGGAACTTAGGAAGGGTCTTGCCACCACTTAATCTGTCTCCAGAGACGGGCAGGGTAGCCCAAGCTCGACCACTGGAGTCCACTCCTCTGCCAGGCAGGGCCATCCTCAGGCCAGCCCATCCTACCAGCCTTCTGCCACGTCAGGTGGTGGCATAGCACTGCCCTGCAGTACCCCAAGGCATACTCAGCAGCCTAGCCCCTGCCCCGGAATGCAGATGGAGCCTCTGAGACTCACAGCCCCGTCCGCAGAGAAGCAAAGCCCGAGCATCCCTACTAGGACATGTGTCTAAAGGTATCCACTGGGCCTGCTTCCCACCACTTCTGACCTGTGGCCTGTTCATTTAGTTTTCTGAATTCAGGAATGAATATGATTCCTTTCTTCCTGTTTTAGGATTTACTTATTTGATTTCTTACCGCCTTAGGCAAGTATTCAACCACAATGATTAACTGGCCAATAAAACATATTTAACGTGGGTCATTACAAGCACCATTTTGTTTTCAGAGGGATAAGCTTATTTGTTCAAGGCATTAGACTTTGTCAAGCCCAGATGGTTTCTAGCTACCTGTTTGCATATTTCAAGTGGCAACGGGAACCAACCTCTTGGGCACCCCATGGCTGGCTGCTGTGGCGGGTGCTGAATTCCACTCTGTTAATGATCTCAATAAACCTCTGCAACGGTTCATTATCCCTCTGTGAAAACTAAGTCTCAACAAGATACCACAACCAAGGGCATTTACCTGGCAAGCAGTGCATTCAGGATTAAAAGTTGGCTTTAGCTTTATGTCTTTCCACTATACCCATGGCCACAGAAAGAAACATGAAAAGGTGGGAGCGACCTAGAGCCCTGGCCTGGGAGTTCCAATCCCTGCATGTGCCGCGTGACCTTTCTTGGGCAAAACCCACCAGCTCCGTGCTTGTGCATCTGCGAGGCCCTGCTGGGAAGGAGTCACCTGACACCTTGTCCTGTACACAGCACATCTGTCCCCCTCCCCTCTGGCTCCTGACACCCACGATCCCTGCCTTCTCCGGTATTCTGTCATTTGCTTGTCCCACTAAATCACCAAAATATTTTGGAAATATCAACCTTGTCTCGGGCACCTGGAGGGAGTCCCATAATCCCATCAGGTCACATGACCCAAGTTTCGGTTTGCAGAATAAAACGGCCCTGTAAATGGTGAGGCCCCAATC